GCAGCCTTTGGGAATCTCTTTAAAATGCAAATTCAGTAGTGTCACTCCCCTGTGCAAAAGCATTCAATGGCATCCCATTGCTCTAGGATCATATCTAAAGTCCTGAGTATGGCCCACAAGTGCCTGTGCCTTCTGGCCCCTGTCTACCTCTCCCACCTTGTGCTCCCATTCTCTTTATGCTCCAGTCACACTGCCCTTGTTTCAGTGCTTGCAATTTTCCAGGCTCCTTTCTCTTCGGGTCTTCACATATGCAGTTCTTTGTGGCTAGAAGAATCTTCCCTGTCTCTTCTCACTTAGCTAAATTCTACTTATCCTTCAGGTCATAGGTTAAATGTTGCTTCTGCATGGAAGCTTTTTTGACCCACACTGGGACACGCTGTCCTCTTACCCTCTATTTGTCCCTTATAAACTGATTTCCACTGTTCTTAAATGGCGAATTGTGCAATTATCTGTTTAAAGGCTATCTTTCCTGCTAGACTACCTGCTTCTCTGTCTTATCACTGCCATATCCCCTTTGCTTAGTGTAGTGTCTGAAACACAGGAAGTAAGTACTCAAAAAGTAGTTTTGAATTAACTAATGAGAAACATGGCAACAAATGAAGAAAGGGTGAAAATATCAGGCACTAGTATCTTCTTCTTGTTGAAGAATCACATTTACTTCCAAAGCCTACTGACCTAATCTTCCAAATCACTCCATACATGGCACTAAACATCCCTTATACAAAGACAGCACAATTGTCCAGGACAATCCAATTTTTAGCTGTCATCATGGAGTGCTTATTAACAACACTTACTTTTGCTCACCAAACTGCCTGTGTGGATGCTGAATTATGTGAATGCTCTACTTATATACCATGATCCAGTAACTCATGAGCCATCTCTCTCTCTCTCTTTCTCTCTCTGTGTAGGCGAACTGATGACAGACAGCTTCTGTGTTTTGGTGGCTGTGGTATTAACAGCAAGCTTAAGTTATTAAACCGAGCAGCTTTAATCCTCGAGGTCTCCTGGAGCAGTAGGGATTAATGTATTTTTACTCCAGAGCCAATGTAGCTATTCCGATGCTCTAAGATCTGCTCTCTGCAATGCCCAAACTGACCCCAATTGCCTTTCTCTAGACCCACTTCTCCACCGTGGGAGAAGTGATGGAATTCTACTTGGAGATCGACCCTGTTACCTTGAACCTGATCATCCTAGTTGCGAGCTACGTCATCTTGCTCCTGGTCTTCCTCATCTCCTGCGTGCTATACGACTGCCGAGGCAAGGATCCCAGTAAGGAGTACGCGCCCGAGGCCACTCTCGAGGCCCAGCCCTCCATCCGGTTGGTGGTGATGCACCCAAGTGTCGCTGGGCCCCACTGGCCAAAGGGGCCTGGCCTTTCTTTGGGGGATCCTGCTCCACTAGGAAAGAAAAGCACCATGGTATGAGGCTGGCTAAGGGACACTGGGGAGAGACCACTAGACTTTCCATAGAGACAAACTGCTCCCTATCGTGGCTCCAATTCTCTCAGCACATGTATCCCGCTTGATGAAGGAAGTGAGAGCTCTGTCTTACTTGCTGTTTTCTCGTCACCTTCTTTGTGACAAAAGTAACTGTTTAAGGTAAGAAGCCCAAAGTGGTCTTTAGTCAAATTTTTGTTTATTTTTTATTTTTTTATTTTTTGAGATGGAGTCTCACTCTGTTGCCCAGGCTGGAGCGCAATGGTGCAATCTCAGCTCACTGCAACCTCTGCCTACTGGTTCAAGCAATTCTCCTGCCTCAGCCTCCCGAGTAGCTGGGATTACAGGCATGTACCACCACACCCACCTACTTTTTGTAATTTAACCCAGTGTTTTTTTTTAACTCTCAAGGTGTCTGAGGAGCTCCACAAAGGTGTCTTAAGAGACACTGCAAAGAAACAAGGTAAGTGCAATATGCCTGAGTTTTCCCAACCATTGAGGTTGGTGTCTCTGTTTTCATCCTATAGGTGATGGAACTGACTGGCCCCAATAGAAATTAGACTGACAGCTAATAAAAAGAAGCTTTTGAATCTATAGCTCTTAACAAGCCCCACTGCTCTTTCTGCCTGCTGTGGCTTACTGTCATGGGAAACCATCCTTAGGGACATTTCGTGGCCTCTGGATGTGGGCAGACATTATAACAAACACTGTGTAAGTATATTTGCCTCATCCTTTGTGTTTCTACAACAGAAATTTTTTTTCTTTCATATTCTAGAAGCCAGGAGTATGAAATCAAGGTGTCAGAGGGGCTGTACTCCCTCCGAAGGCTGCAGGAGAAAATCTATTGCTTGCCTCTTCTACCTTTTGGTGGTTCCAGGAGTTCCTTGGCTTGTGATCACATCACTGAAATCTTAACCTACCTGGTCATACTGCTGCCTCTTCTTCTCTCTCAAAACTTCTCCTGCCTCTCTTCATACTTGTGATTGCATTTAGGGTCCATCTGGGTACTCCAGGAAAAACTCCTACTGTCAAGATTTAACTTAATCATATCTTATGTCATATAAAGTCATGTTCAATATTTTACAACATAAAATAATAGTCACAGTTTCTGGAGATAAGGACATGGGCGTGTCTTTTGGGGGATCATCCTTCAATCCATTGCATCTATCTATCAGTGATCACCCCAACCCAAATAAACCCGCATAATATTTTCAGGTATCCATTTTTCCTTTTTCCAGGGTCCCTATTCC